AGCTGCGATTACAGGCGTGTGCCACCATGCCCGGCTGATTTTTGTATTTTTAGTAGAGAAGGGGTTTCACCGTATTGGCCAGGCTGGTCTCGAACTCCTGATCTCAAGTGATCCATCTGCCTTGGCCTCCCAAAGTGCTGGGATTACAGGCGTGAGCCACCACGCCCCGCCTACAAAGGTATTTTAAAATCCCATTTACAATAACCCTCTGAATTAGATAGGTACCAAGTTCCACCCTCTTCTAAACACGAGATCAAATATCAAGGTAAGGTCTCAGAGGGTTTGGGTGTAAAAGACTCCAACCAAATTTAATAAATGGGAAGTCATTACCTTTATTTGTGAGAGAAGCTTTGGAGAATGTGGGGGAAGCTGATGTCAAATATAAAGGGCTTAAAGAGAGAAGAGGGAGAGGAGCTTTCAGCACAGTCCAGTTCACAGCCCGTCGGTGCTCAAAACATACTTGAATACCTGGTACAAAAGATAAAAATGATGGTTTGGTTTTCTATAAGACAGCATAGTTTCTTTAAAATTACACACACACATGCATTGCTTTTCTTCCTTTAATTAGTTGAGACCATAGGACAAAAGAAGAGGCATAGTTGAGCGCGTAATGGTGCGAAAATCAAAAGGTTGGGAAGAAACAAGAAACTCAGATAAACGCTTCCGTCGGCTGTGACAGGTTCTGAGGCGCCCAGATCTACTGGACATAGCGCGGCTCAGAAGCCTCAGAGACCTGTCCGCACAGTTCCTGAAGTTAGCAACAAATTAGTGAGTGCTGTTGCGGGCCATTTTGCAGCCAGAGAAGCAAATGCGCAAATGCGCCCAGCCAGTCAGCACGGACTTCAAGAACCAACTTCATTCCTTGCAAGGTGCTTTAGTTCTGGCCGTTAGGGCGGCAACCAAACAGAAACCTGCCCCGCCTCTGGGAGAGAAGGCGGATCCCTAACGCCAGCTATCTCCAAGAGCAACATTGCCGCAGCACTTCCGGGACGTCGTGCTGCAAAGGACGCCGCTGTTATACGTCACTTCCACGGCTCAGCGTCAGGCAAGTTGGCCTCTCTGTTGTAAATTAGTGGTTAAGGTTATCTATTATTGCCACTTTTCCAGCGCTAAAGGCTGTTTTGGAACCAGTGTTGCTTGTTCCGCGGGTGATTGGCTTTTTTTTTTGGCAAACCAGTTATTCAAGTTTCTGGTCTTTAAAAAACTCTGTGGCGGTACGGTAACCGAGGAGGTTCCAGCGCGGCGGAAGTACCCCGCGGGTGGGTGTGTGCGCAAGGCCAGGGCCAGAGGGGCACGTGGCGCCGGTGAGTGGCCGTAGAAGCCGGAGGATTTGAAAATGCTGGACGTGGAACCCAACTGCCGGAGGGAGGGAGGAAGGAAGGGGATGCGGTGCGAAGACCTTGCTGTCTGTAGGGGGAGGAGATACTAATCATGGGGCGGCAAGGGTGGTGTGTGGTCGGTCGGCGCTCACGAGACCATGGAGAAGTAAACTCTTCACCCATCAGGTTGGTGGTCACTGGCTGTCTGACCGTGGGTGTCAGAAGACATAGGTCGTTTTTTTTTCATCAGGGAGGAGAGAGAATGTCTTTTCGAGGCGGAGGTCGTGGAGGCTTTAATCGAGGTGGTGGAGGTGGCGGCTTCAACCGAGGTGGCAGCAGCAACCACTTCCGAGGTGGAGGCGGCGGTGGAGGCGGCGGCAATTTCAGAGGCGGCGGCAGGGGAGGATTTGGACGAGGGGGTGGCCGCGGAGGCTTTAACAAAGGCCAAGACCAAGGACCTCCAGAACGTGTAGTCTGTATGCAGTCTTCAGTATTTAGCTTATTTGAACTATGTTTTAACATTTTCTTGTCCTGTTTCAGTATTAGGAGAGTTCCTGCATCCCTGTGAAGATGACATAGTTTGTAAATGTACCACAGATGAAAATAAGGTGCCTTATTTCAATGCTCCTGTTTACTTAGAAAACAAAGAACAAATTGGAAAAGTGGATGAAATATTTGGACAACTCAGAGATTTTGTATCCTTTTTCATTGGAAGGCCTGATAATATATTGCTCATTTGTTCCTTAATGAAAATAATAGTATTTTTCAGTTAAGTTGTCAGAAAACATGAAGGCTTCATCCTTTAAAAAACTACAGAAGGTGAGTCAAACTTATGATACTTGGGATCCTTGTTGTATACTAATTGCTTCTATTATGTTTCCAGTTTTATATAGACCCATATAAGCTGCTGCCACTGCAGAGGTTTTTACCTCGACCTCCAGGTGAGAAAGGACCTCCAAGAGGTGGTGGCAGGGGAGGCCGAGGAGGAGGAAGAGGAGGAGGTGGCAGAGGTGGTGGCAGAGGCGGTAAGTTACTTGGGGAAAATTTCTAATGAAATCTTTGCGTTATTATTTAATAAATGTTTTTTAGGTGGTTTTAGAGGTGGAAGAGGAGGTGGAGGTGGGGGCTTCAGAGGAGGAAGAGGTGGTGGTTTCAGAGGTGAGTATTTTAAAAAGTCTTTAAATTGCTTATGCCCTTAATACTTTAATTTTCTCTTAATCAGGGAGAGGACATTAAGTGAAACAGTTGACAGACATCACCAGTTGACTTCTGCATTAACCTGCATGATCTGTTTCTACTATGGATTGGAAACTTGTTTCTTGAACAAGTCTTGAAGATCTTGGTCATTTTATGACAATGGATCTAAAATGTCAGCATCATGCAAAGTGCAACGGAATAGTGAATTTTGCTCTAAAAGAGCATGAACAAGTCTTTCTAATGTTTTGTACAGTGCCTGGCACTCTGTGGGTGCTCAATAAATGGATAGGAGTTTTCATTTGAAGCATATTTGAATTTTTAAAATAAAGTGTTTTATTCCCTTAAGTTATTTAGAGTGTGTTTATTAAATGAAACCC